CTCAGGGGAACAGCGGGTGGCAGGTCCCATAGGGCCTTGTTGGCCATCTGTGGACTGTGGCTTTGACTCCAGAGTCAGCCAGGGAGGGGTCTGAGCAGAGGAGGGACCTAGTGTGACTTAGGTTTGAACAGTTCCCTCTAGGGGCTGAATGTGACCAGCCCCTGGAGGGCAGAGAGCAGGGCAGGACAGCCAGAAGGGAGGTGGCACCTGCATGGGTCTAGGAGAGAGGATGGGGGCTGGTGGACATGGGGACGGTGGGCTGTGGGCACACCCTTCAGCATGGTGGACCCAGCAGAACTTGCTGAGGGGCCCGGGGTCACCCAAGGCTTTGGGCCCGAGGAATCTGAGTCTCCTCACCTAGATCAGAAGGAGAGTGGGAAGAACTGATGGGGAGGACTGGCTGGCGGCCCTGCTGGGCCAGCACACACCTGGCCTCTAGGAGCCCCATCTGGAGTGACGTGGTGTGTGCTCTGATGGGGCCCCAGGGGCTCTGGGAATGTGGAGGAGGAGGTCTTGTTTCCGGAAGATGTTGCAAGGCTGTGGTGAAGGCAGGTGCAGCCTAGCCTCCTGCTCAAGCTACACCCTGGCCCTCCACGCATGAGGCCCTGCAGAACTCTGGAGATGGTGCCTACAAGGGCAGAAAAGGACAAGTCGGCAGCCGCTGTCCTGAGGGCACCAGCTGTGGTGCAGGAGCCAAGACCTGAGGGTGGAAGTGTCCTCTTAGAATGGGGAGTGCCCAGCAAGGTGTACCCGCTACTGGTGCTATCCAGAATTCCCATCTCTCCCTGCTCTCTGCCTGAGCTCTGGGCCTTAGCTCCTCCCTGGGCTTGGTAGAGGACAGGTGTGAGGCCCTCATGGGATGTAGGCTGTCTGAGAGGGGAGTGGAAAGAGGAAGGGGTGAAGGAGCTGTCTGCCATTTGACTATGCAAATGGCCTTTGACTCATGGGACCCTGTCCTCCTCACTGGGGGCAGGGTGGAGTGGAGGGGGAGCTACTAGGCTGGTATAAAAATCTTACTTCCTCTATTCTCTGAGCCGCTGCTGCCCCTGTGGGAAGGGACCTCGAGTGTGAAGCATCCTTCCCTGTAGCTGCTGTCCAGTCTGCCCGCCAGACCCTCTGGAGAAGCCCCTGCCCCCCAGCATGGTAGGACAACAGCTCTCAGTCCCCTGGGGAAGCGGCCACTCACACAGCCCTCCCACCCCCACAGGGTTTCTGCCGCAGCGCCCTGCACCCGCTGTCTCTCCTGGTGCAGGCCATCATGCTGGCCATGACCCTGGCCCTGGGTACCTTGCCTGCCTTCCTACCCTGTGAGCTCCAGCCCCACGGCCTGGTGAACTGCAACTGGCTGTTCCTGAAGTCTGTGCCCCACTTCTCCATGGCAGCACCCCGTGGCAATGTCACCAGCCTTTCCTTGTCCTCCAACCGCATCCACCACCTCCATGATTCTGACTTTGCCCACCTGCCCAGCCTGCGGCATCTCAACCTCAAGTGGAACTGCCCGCCGGTTGGCCTCAGCCCCATGCACTTCCCCTGCCACATGACCATCGAGCCCAGCACCTTCTTGGCTGTGCCCACCCTGGAAGAGCTAAACCTGAGCTACAACAACATCATGACTGTGCCTGCGCTGCCCAAATCCCTCATATCCCTGTCCCTCAGCCATACCAACATCCTGATGCTAGACTCTGCCAGCCTCGCCGGCCTGCATGCCCTGCGCTTCCTATTCATGGACGGCAACTGTTATTACAAGAACCCCTGCAGGCAGGCACTGGAGGTGGCCCCGGGTGCCCTCCTTGGCCTGGGCAACCTCACCCACCTGTCACTCAAGTACAACAACCTCACTGTGGTGCCCCGCAACCTGCCTTCCAGCCTGGAGTATCTGCTGTTGTCCTACAACCGCATCGTCAAACTGGCGCCTGAGGACCTGGCCAATCTGACCGCCCTGCGTGTGCTCGATGTGGGCGGAAATTGCCGCCGCTGCGACCACGCTCCCAACCCCTGCATGGAGTGCCCTCGTCACTTCCCCCAGCTACATCCCGATACCTTCAGCCACCTGAGCCGTCTTGAAGGCCTGGTGTTGAAGGACAGTTCTCTCTCCTGGCTGAATGCCAGTTGGTTCCGTGGGCTGGGAAACCTCCGAGTGCTGGACCTGAGTGAGAACTTCCTCTACAAATGCATCACTAAAACCAAGGCCTTCCAGGGCCTAACACAGCTGCGCAAGCTTAACCTGTCCTTCAATTACCAAAAGAGGGTGTCCTTTGCCCACCTGTCTCTGGCCCCTTCCTTCGGGAGCCTGGTCGCCCTGAAGGAGCTGGACATGCACGGCATCTTCTTCCGCTCACTCGATGAGACCACGCTCCGGCCACTGGCCCGCCTGCCCATGCTCCAGACTCTGCGTCTGCAGATGAACTTCATCAACCAGGCCCAGCTCGGCATCTTCAGGGCCTTCCCTGGCCTGCGCTACGTGGACCTGTCGGACAACCGCATCAGCGGAGCTTCGGAGCTGACAGCCACCATGGGGGAGGCAGATGGAGGGGAGAAGGTCTGGCTGCAGCCTGGGGACCTTGCTCCGGCCCCAGTGGACACTCCCAGCTCTGAAGACTTCAGGCCCAACTGCAGCACCCTCAACTTCACCTTGGATCTGTCACGGAACAACCTGGTGACCGTGCAGCCGGAGATGTTTGCCCAGCTCTCGCACCTGCAGTGCCTGCGCCTGAGCCACAACTGCATCTCGCAGGCAGTCAATGGCTCCCAGTTCCTGCCGCTGACCGGTCTGCAGGTGCTAGACCTGTCCCACAATAAGCTGGACCTCTACCACGAGCACTCATTCACGGAGCTACCGCGACTGGAGGCCCTGGACCTCAGCTACAACAGCCAGCCCTTTGGCATGCAGGGCGTGGGCCACAACTTCAGCTTCGTGGCTCACCTGCGCACCCTGCGCCACCTCAGCCTGGCCCACAACAACATCCACAGCCAAGTGTCCCAGCAGCTCTGCAGTACGTCGCTGCGGGCCCTGGACTTCAGCGGCAATGCACTGGGCCATATGTGGGCCGAGGGAGACCTCTATCTGCACTTCTTCCAAGGCCTGAGCGGTTTGATCTGGCTGGACTTGTCCCAGAACCGCCTGCACACCCTCCTGCCCCAAACCCTGCGCAACCTCCCCAAGAGCCTACAGGTGCTGCGTCTCCGTGACAATTACCTGGCCTTCTTTAAGTGGTGGAGCCTCCACTTCCTGCCCAAACTGGAAGTCCTCGACCTGGCAGGAAACCAGCTGAAGGCCCTGACCAATGGCAGCCTGCCTGCTGGCACCCGGCTCCGGAGGCTGGATGTCAGCTGCAACAGCATCAGCTTCGTGGCCCCCGGCTTCTTTTCCAAGGCCAAGGAGCTGCGAGAGCTCAACCTTAGCGCCAACGCCCTCAAGACAGTGGACCACTCCTGGTTTGGGCCCCTGGCGAGTGCCCTGCAAATACTAGATGTAAGCGCCAACCCTCTGCACTGCGCCTGTGGGGCGGCCTTTATGGACTTCCTGCTGGAGGTGCAGGCTGCCGTGCCCGGTCTGCCCAGCCGGGTGAAGTGTGGCAGTCCGGGCCAGCTCCAGGGCCTCAGCATCTTTGCACAGGACCTGCGCCTCTGCCTGGATGAGGCCCTCTCCTGGGACTGTTTCGCCCTCTCGCTGCTGGCTGTGGCTCTGGGCCTGGGTGTGCCCATGCTGCATCACCTCTGTGGCTGGGACCTCTGGTACTGCTTCCACCTGTGCCTGGCCTGGCTTCCCTGGCGGGGGCGGCAAAGTGGGCGAGATGAGGATGCCCTGCCCTACGATGCCTTCGTGGTCTTCGACAAAACGCAGAGCGCAGTGGCAGACTGGGTGTACAACGAGCTTCGGGGGCAGCTGGAGGAGTGCCGTGGGCGCTGGGCACTCCGCCTGTGCCTGGAGGAACGCGACTGGCTGCCTGGCAAAACCCTCTTTGAGAACCTGTGGGCCTCGGTCTATGGCAGCCGCAAGACGCTGTTTGTGCTGGCCCACACGGACCGGGTCAGTGGTCTCTTGCGCGCCAGCTTCCTGCTGGCCCAGCAGCGCCTGCTGGAGGACCGCAAGGACGTCGTGGTGCTGGTGATCCTGAGCCCTGACGGCCGCCGCTCCCGCTACGTGCGGCTGCGCCAGCGCCTCTGCCGCCAGAGTGTCCTCCTCTGGCCCCACCAGCCCAGTGGTCAGCGCAGCTTCTGGGCCCAGCTGGGCATGGCCCTGACCAGGGACAACCACCACTTCTATAACCGGAACTTCTGCCAGGGACCCACGGCCGAATAGCCGTGAGCCGGAATCCTGCACGGTGCCACCTCCACACTCACCTCACCTCTGCCTGCCTGGTCTGACCCTCCCCTGCTCGCCTCCCTCACCCCACACCTGACACAGAGCAGGCACTCAATAAATGCTACCGAAGGCTAGATGGCTAACTCTGAGCTCACTGGAGGCATGG